CAAAGTGCTGGGATGATAGGCGTGAGCCACTAAGCCCAGCAGTAGGTTGCAATTAAATCATGCACTTATGGCCCTCAAAATCCGTCTAGGAGCTGCCACAGGTTCGGCGCTGTAAAAGTAAATATGCCCACTTAGAAAATGGGGATAATTCCTATGTCACAGAGTTGTAAAGATTAAATGAATTAATACAGATTAACACACTGGGAACAGTGTCAAGTGCATAAGCATTATGTAAACTTTAGCTATTATTTGCTATTATTGTGTTTGCTGTTATTTCTCTCTAGGAGCTCCCAGGGGGCTAAGAAGTGGTGGGAAAGAAAGAAATGATTCTAAGAGCATCCAATAAGGGCTAGAATGGAAGTGAGCAAAAAATGCTGAGGCCCACAGCACAGGTTGTACTGCGGGGTTCAAATCCCATGAGGCCAGCAGCACCCAGGGTCTGTGAGCCCTCCAGAGTTGGGCCCTGGTGGTCGAGTCCAGTCCTGGGGGTCATTGCATTCCCTCCCTCATTATAAAATGGGGCCTGGAGGCCCGGGGCGGAAGAAAGGGGTCCACAATACTGCACGGTTAGAGGCCGAGCCAAGGCTGGATCCGGCCAGACCTCCACAGGTCTTCCTTAGCCTCCACATTGCCTCAGAGTGTGGGGCGCCCGGCTGGGGGCGAGGTAGCGGAGGCCCAAAGGGGGCCGAAGCTAACTGGACGGCAGCTCGCGATGGGAACTACGCTTCCCAGCATGCGACGGGGCAAAGGGGCCTTTCAGCCGCGAGCAGCGCCTCGCAGGTTCTGCTGGGAGTTTTCATTGACCTCTGCTCCCCCTCTCATTTTGATCCCCGCTCTTCTGCTCTGGGCTCCGCCCCCTTCTGAGAGCCGATGACCTGGCAGAGTCCCGCGAGCCGCTTTCTTCTTCCCCTCTCATTGGCCCAGCCTAGCTGCCATTCGGTTGAGAGGAGGAGAAGTTGCTTACTGATTGGTGGATTCCGTTTGGCGCCAACTAGGAAAGGGGGGCGGGGCAGCAGCTGGCCCCACTGAGCCGCTATTACCGCGAAAGGCCGGCCTGGCTGCGACAGCCTGGGTAAGAGGTGTAGGTCGGCTTGGTTTTCTGCTACCCGGAGCTGGGCAAGCGGGTGGGAGAACAGCGAAGACAGCGTGAGCCTGGGCCGTTGCCTCGAGGCTCTCGCCCGGCTTCTCTTGCCGACCCGCCACGTTTGTTTGGATTTAATCTTCAGGTTGCCGGCGCCCGCCCGCCCGCTGGCCTCGCGGTGTGAGAGGGAAGCACCCGTGCCTGTGGCTGGTGGCTGGCGCCTGGAGGGTCCGCACACCCGCCCGGCCGCGCCGCTTGCCCGCGGCAGCCGCGTCCCTGAACCGCGGAGTCGTGTTTGTGTTTGACCCGCGGGCGCCGGTGGCGCGCGGCCGAGGCCGGTGTCGGCGGGGCGGGGCGGTCGCGGCGGAGGCAGAGGAAGAGGGAGCGGGAGCTCTGCGAGGCCGGGCGCCGCCATGGAACTGGGCCCGGAGCCCCCGCACCGCCGCCGCCTGCTCTTCGCCTGCAGCCCCCCTCCCGCGTCGCAGCCCGTCGTGAAGGCGCTATTTGGCGCTTCAGCCGCCGGGGGACTGTCGCCTGTCACCAACCTGACCGTCACTATGGACCAGCTGCAGGGTCTGGGCAGGTAAGGAGAGACCGGCGGGCGGTGCTCCGGGCAATCATTCATGGTTTATTTCTGTTGGTTTCAGTGATTATGAGCAACCACTGGAGGTGAAGAACAACAGTAATCTGCAGAGAATGGGCTCCTCCGAGTCAACAGATTCAGGTATTTAAGTCTGCTGTGTGGGGAGCAATACTTATTTCTTGAGAGGTTTTTTTTTTCCCCATAGGTTTCTGTCTAGATTCTCCTGGGCCATTGGACAGTAAAGAAAAGTATGTATTCACTGCTTTCAAATGTTTATATGTTCTCATTATTTACCTTCTGATCTCATTACAGCCTTGAAAATCCTATGAGAAGAATACATTCCCTACCTGTAAGTTAGTTCCTTGTTTATTTTGAGCTAATGCCTTAATTATTTTCCTTTTTTACTTTGATAGCAGAAGCTGTTGGGATGTAGTCCAGCTCTGAAGAGGAGCCATTCTGATTCTCTTGACCATGACATCTTTCAGCTCATCGACCCAGATGAGAACAAGGAAAATGTGAGTGTGACTTCAATGTACTAACCTGAGGCTGGACAGTAGATGTCTCAACTATGTCTTGCAGGAAGCCTTTGAGTTTAAGAAGCCAGTAAGACCTGTATCTCGTGGCTGCCTGCACTCTCATGGACTCCAGGAGGGTAAAGATCTCTTCACACAGAGGCAGAACTCTGCCCCAGCTCGGATGGTATGTGCTCTGGCTTTCATAGGGGAATTCCTCTCATTATTAATCCATGAATTTTGTCTTACAGCTTTCCTCAAATGAAAGAGATAGCAGTGAACCAGGGAATTTCATTCCTCTTTTTACACCCCAGTCACCTGTGACAGCCACTTTGTCTGATGAGGATGATGGCTTCGTGGACCTTCTCGATGGAGAGAATCTGAAGGTACCGTGTGTGTGTGTGTGTGTTCCTATTTGTCTTTTTAAAATCAGTTTTTCTGTTTCTTTAGAATGAGGAGGAGACCCCCTCGTGCATGGCAAGCCTCTGGACAGCTCCTCTCGTCATGAGAACTACAAACCTTGTGAGTTGTTCTAGTGTGTCTGGAGGAAGCCCAAGATGGGTCTGTCTGTTTTTTTTCCTGTAAGGACAACCGATGCAAGCTGTTTGACTCCCCTTCCCTGTGTAGCTCCAGCACTCGGTCAGTGTTGAAGAGACCAGAACGATCTCAAGAGGAGTCTCCACCTGGAAGTACAAAGAGGAGGAAGAGCATGTCTGGGGCCAGCCCCAAAGAGTCAACTAATCCAGAGAAGGCCCATGAGGTTAGTTTCCTAGGTTCCTTTTTGCTCTAGCATTGTCTCATTCTCTACCTTTGATTTGTTACAGACTCTTCATCAGTCTTTATCCCTGGCATCTTCCCCCAAAGGAACCATTGAGAACATTTTGGACAATGACCCAAGGGACCTTATAGGAGACTTCTCCAAGGTAATTGCAAGCAGAGCTGCTCTGGCAAGTGTAGATTCTCTAAGTATCTTTTTTTCTTTTTAAGGGTTATCTCTTTCATACAGTTGCTGGGAAACATCAGGATTTAAAATACATCTCTCCAGAAATTGTAAGTCCATCCTTTTGAAACCCACCACACATAAAGTTGATTCTCCCTAATTTTCTCTCAACAGATGGCATCTGTTTTGAATGGCAAGTTTGCCAACCTCATTAAAGAGTTTGTTATCATCGACTGTCGATACCCATATGAATACGAGGGAGGCCACATCAAGGTATGGATTCCTGAGACTTGCTGTAGAAGGAGGCAGGTTCCAAGGGTCTCTGTTGTCTTCACAGGGTGCAGTGAACTTGCACATGGAAGAAGAGGTTGAAGACTTCTTATTGAAGAAGCCCATTGTACCTACTGATGGCAAGCGTGTCATTGTTGTGTTTCACTGCGAGTTTTCTTCTGAGAGAGGTCCCCGCATGTGAGTGCTGCACGGAACTGGGTTCTGGGGCAAACCCTGCTTTGGCCTTCCTTCCCCTGACTAGGTGCCGGTATGTGAGAGAGAGAGATCGCCTGGGTAATGAATACCCCAAACTCCACTACCCTGAGCTGTATGTCCTGAAGGGGGGATACAAGGAGTTCTTTATGAAATGCCAGGTAAGACTGGGGTTGTGGAGAGCATCTCTCCTTACCCTAACCTTATTCTCTCCTGTCCCCTCAGTCTTACTGTGAGCCCCCTAGCTACCGGCCCATGCACCACGAGGACTTTAAAGAAGACCTGAAGAAGTTCCGCACCAAGAGCCGGACCTGGGCAGGGGAGAAGAGCAAGAGGGAGATGTACAGTCGTCTGAAGAAGCTCTGAGGGCGGCAGGACCAGCCAGCAGCAGCCCAAGCTTCCCTCCATCCCCCTTTACCCTCTTTGCTGCAGAGAAACTTAAGCAAAGGGGACAGCTGTGTGACATTTGGAGAGGGGGCCTGGGACTTCCATGCCTTAAACCTACCTCCCACACTCCCAAGGTTGGAGCCCAGGGCATCTTGCTGGCTACGCCTCTTCTGTCCCTGTTAGACGTCCTCCGTCCATATCAGAACTGTGCCACAATGCAGTTCTGAGCACCGTGTCAAGCTGCTCTGAGCCACAGTGGGATGAACCAGCCGGGGCCTTATCGGGCTCCAGCCATCTCATGAGGGGAGAGGAGACGGAGGGGAGTAGAGAAGTTACACAGAAATGCTGCTGGCCAAATAGCAAAGACAACCTGGGAAGGAAAGGTCTTTGTGGGATAATCCATATGTTTAATTTATTCAACTTCATCAATCACTTTATTTTATTTTTTTTTCTAACTCCTGGAGACTTATTTTACTGCTTCATTAGGTTGAAATACTGCCATTCTAGGTAGGGTTTTATTATCCCAGGGACTACCTCGGCTTTTAATTTAAAAAAAAAAAAGAAGTGGGTAAGAAAATGCAAACCTGTTATAAGTTATCGGACAGAAAGCTAGGTGCTCTGTCACCCCCAGGAGGCGCTGTGGTACTGGGGCTGCTGCTATTTAAGCCAAGAACTGAGGTCCTGGTGAGAGCGTTGGACCCAGGCTTGGCTGCCTGACATAAGCTAAATCTCCCAGACCCACCACTGGCTACCGATATCTATTTGGTGGGAGGTGTGGCCCTGTTCTTCCTCACCCCAGTTCCATGACATTGGCTGGTATAGGAGCCACAGTCAGGAAAGCACTTGAGGCAGCATCTGTTGGGCCACCCCCGGCTCAGTGCTGGAATGTTGCAGTGTAGGTTTCCCAGGGAAGGGGGGTGGGGGTAGGTGGGCTCCACAGGATGGGGGAGGAGCATGTCCACTGAGTATCTTCCTTATGTTGCTGTGATATTGATAGCTTTTATTTTCTAATTTTTAAAAAATGGTCATATTATGAGTCAAAGAGTATCAAATCAGTGTTGGATGGACCACCCAAGGGTGAGGAGAGGGGCTGGAAGCCCTGGGCATTAGGAGAAGGGAGTGGGTGCTGGCATGGACATGACTGGATAGAATTTTCTCAGGAGGGAGCTTGGTGGATTTTGAAGGTAAAACTTTCTGGGTTTATCATGTTTTAATTTTAGAGACAGGGAGTGATGAATCATCACCGGTTGTCCCCTTATCTAACTCCATAAAAGTGGGAATTTCAAAAGAACACCTCATCCAAGGAGCTGGGGCAGACTTCATTGATTCTAGAGAGACCTGTTTCAGTGCCTACTCATCCCTGCCCTCTGGTGCCAGCCTCCTTACCATCACGGCTTCACTGAGGTGTAGGTGGGTTTTTCTTAAACAGGAGACAGTCTCTCCCCTCTTACCTCAACTTCTTGGGGTGGGAATCAGTGATACTGGAGATGGCTAGTTGCTGTGTTACGGGTTTGAGTTACATTTGGCTATAAAACAATCTTGTTGGGAAAAATGTGGGGGAGAGGACTTCTTCCTACACGCGCATTGAGACAGATTCCAACTGGTTAATGATATTGTTTGTAAGAAAGAGATTCTGTTGGTTGACTGCCTAAAGAGAAAGGTGGGATGGCCTTCAGATTATACCAGCTTAGCTAGCATTACTAACCAACTGTTGGAAGCTCTGAAAATAAAAGATCTTGAACCCATGCTCTCTGCCTAGTTCTTGATGGATTTAAGGAGAATTACATTTCCCTTTAAGGTCCTGGGACCA